GAGTGTGGGATGATAGACAATGAAGACTCAAAAGGTGTGGGGGGGTTTCAGGGATAATCATAAATTACCTGACTGGTACAATGCATATAACGTACTATAGGGCGTGGATACCTTAAAAGCCTTGACATCACCACTACACAACTGATGCATGTAACAAAATTACACTTGTACCTCATAAATTTATAAAAGTTTTTAAAAGCCAAAAACAAAAGAATTCTAGAAAACTTGTATCTGCCTCTGTGAATGTCACCTCTTCCCAATACTTAAGATCAATAATGATTAGTGGATATTTTCCGTTGGTGCAAAAGTAAGTAATTGCGGCTTTTGCCATTAAAGTAAACCAATATTTTCCAACTGGCCAATACATGATGTTACGAAATCATGCGTGATAAAAGAATCCATTCAAAGTGCAGTGTAGACCAACGGATTTTATGTAATAGAGTAGAAAAAGTTCATCTACGTGGTTTCAGATTGTACACTAACAAAACTATCCCTTGTTCGACTTGTATCTTTATATACTTTAACAAAAACAACATACGCAACAGATTAAACATAGAAGCAGATATGAGAATCCAGCTTTCTAGTAAGTCAGAAAAGACTTAAAAAGCGAAGCCACTCCTTACTAAATTTTTTCTTTTGTAAAATATATGTAATTTTCATTAAAATATTATTTATGTTAACATGTAATGGGAATTTTACGAATCTGTTATTAAAGTGTAAAGCAAAATAAGACTTTTACCATTTCAGTAAAGCAGGGACTAGAACACTTGTAACCTAATTTACATCCCTCCAACCGTTGAGCCATTGGTGTCAAGTATTTTAATTCTCTTTAAAATTTAAAACCTGCAAGCGCGGGAGCTCAGGGACCTGGCCAGGAAGGCCTGAGCTTCCGGGTCATCTTAGCACGCCCCCTCCCGGTGGCCCTTGGCCGGAGCCCTCCGGCGCGGGAGTAACTCCTCGCAGAGGCCTCTGGGAGTTGTAGTTTTTTTGCCTTTGCCTCTCCATGACGCAATTCCTGTGCGACATACGTAGCGGCCGCCATTGTTCCGCGCCGATGGCGAGATCCTTGTTCCTCAGATAGCGTTCATCGCCCGTCGTGGTCAACGGGCCAGCCGAGTCTGGAGTGGTTGCGAACCCTTCTGGCTGCAGATCTGGAGGTGGAGGCAGTACCCTGGACTCTATTCTGCTGCCCCTTCAGGGTTTGGAGGAGCCGGAGGTGCGGAATTCCTCCGGTTTCAAGGCGGCGGGGACCTCTTTCTTCACTGTGCTCTCTCTTCTAGCATCCCTCGCGTCCTGTCACTTCCAGCGAGGCACACAAAACTGACCGTAGGGATGGCCACCAGGGTCCGGACAGCTTCTATTTGGGTGAGTAGGGGTTTTCTTTCATTCTTGAAAAGTCGCTAAAGTAAATTTGCTCTTGAGTCCACAGGTCCCACCTCTCCAAGAACGAAACAGTTCATGGGATAGGATCAGAAAGCTCCAAGGTCAGGAATCCATCTTGGGCCAAGGGACTCCTGGTCTGCAACCTCTCCCTGGAACACCCAGGCAGAAGCAGAAGAGTCGCAGAATAGAGAAAGTCCTAGAGTGGCTGTTTATTTCCCAAGAGCAGCCAAAAATCACCAAGTCCTGGGTGAGCTTCTCATTTGTTTATTCCTAGTGTTTACTTGAAATTGGATGAGCATATTGTATTTCAGGGACCTTTGTCATTCATGGATGTGTTTGTGGATTTTACCTGGGAGGAGTGGCAGCTGCTAGACCCAGCACAGAAGTGCCTGTACAGGAGTGTGATGTTGGAGAACTATAGCAACCTGGTGTCCCTAGGTAAGTGCTGCCTCCCTGAGGAGGAGTGTGCTTTCCAGGTTGTCTGTGATTTTTCTATTTATAGGGTACCAACACACCAAACCTGATATCATCTTCAAGTTGGAACAAGGAGAAGAGCTGTGTATGGTGCAGGCCCAAGTTCCAAATCAGACCTGTCCAAGTGAGTGATGGAGACAAATCTTTTCTTCTTTATTTTATAAAGCACAGAAATTTATTTCTCACAGTTTTGAAGGCTGGAAAGTCCAAAGCCAAGGTGCTGGCAGGTTTGGTGTCTGGTGAGGGCCTGCTCTGTGCTTCCAAGATGACGCCTTGTTGCTGCATCCTCTGGAGGTGAGGAACACTGTGGGACAGAAAGAGGGGCATATAACATGTGACCAATTGTTCTCATTTCTAGACACAGTCTGGAAAATTGATGATCTTATGGATTGGCATCAGGAAAATAAAGACAAGCTGGGAAGTACGGCAAAAAGCTTTGAATGCACTACATTTGGAAAACTATGTCTTCTTAGTACAAAGTATCTTTCAAGACAAAAACCTCATAAATGTGGCACGCATGGAAAGAGTTTGAAATATATAGATTTCACTAGTGATTATGCTAGAAATAATCCTAATGGGTTTCAGGTACATGGAAAATCATTCTTCCATTCTAAACATGAGCAAACTGTTATTGGAATAAAATACTGTGAAAGTATTGAATCTGGAAAAACCGTCAATAAGAAATCGCAACTTATGTGCCAACAAATGTATATGGGCGAAAAACCCTTTGGATGCAGCTGTTGTGAGAAAGCCTTCAGCAGCAAGTCATACCTTCTAGTGCATCAGCAAACTCATGCCGAAGAGAAACCCTATGGTTGTAATGAATGTGGGAAAGACTTCAGTAGTAAATCATACCTCATTGTACATCAGAGAATTCATACAGGAGAGAAACTACATGAATGCAGTGAATGCAGGAAAACATTCAGTTTCCATTCACAGCTTGTTATACATCAGAGAATTCACACAGGTGAGAATCCCTATGAGTGCTGTGAATGTGGGAAAGTCTTCAGTAGGAAAGACCAGCTTGTTTCACACCAGAAAACTCATTCAGGACAGAAACCATATGTGTGTAATGAATGTGGGAAAGCTTTTGGTTTAAAATCACAGCTCATTATACATGAAAGAATTCATACAGGAGAGAAACCATATGAATGCAATGAATGTCAGAAAGCCTTTAATACAAAGTCAAACCTTATGGTACATCAGAGAACCCATACAGGGGAGAAACCTTATGTTTGTAGTGATTGTGGAAAAGCCTTTACATTCAAGTCACAGCTCATTGTACATCAGGGGATTCACACAGGAGTAAAGCCCTATGGGTGTATTCAGTGTGGTAAAGGATTCAGTTTGAAATCACAGCTCATTGTACATCAGAGAAGTCACACAGGAATGAAACCTTATGTATGCAATGAATGTGGCAAAGCCTTCAGGAGCAAGTCATACCTTATTATACATACAAGGACTCATACAGGAGAAAAACTCCATGAATGCAACAATTGTGGGAAAGCCTTCAGTTTTAAATCACAGCTCATTATACATCAGAGGATTCATACAGGAGAGAACCCCTATGAATGCCATGAATGTGGGAAAGCCTTCAGTCGGAAATACCAGCTTATTTCACACCAGAGAACTCATGCAGGAGAGAAGCCTTATGAATGCACCGACTGTGGAAAGGCTTTTGGTTTAAAGTCACAGCTTATTATACACCAGAGAACTCATACAGGGGAGAAACCATTTGAATGTAGTGAGTGTCAGAAAGCCTTTAATACAAAGTCAAACCTGATTGTACATCAGAGAACTCATACAGGAGAGAAACCCTATAGTTGTAATGAATGTGGAAAAGCCTTTACGTTCAAATCACAGCTCATTGTACATAAAGGAGTGCACACTGGAGTAAAACCCTATGGATGCAGTCAATGTGCAAAAACCTTTAGTTTGAAGTCCCAGCTCATTGTACATCAGAGAAGTCACACAGGAGTAAAACCATATGGATGCAGTGAGTGTGGGAAAGCCTTCAGGAGCAAGTCATACCTTATTATACATATGAGAACTCATACAGGAGAGAAACCACATGAGTGCAGGGAATGCGGGAAATCCTTTAGTTTCAATTCACAACTCATTGTGCATCAGAGAATTCACACAGGAGAAAATCCCTATGAATGCAGTGAATGTGGGAAAGCCTTTAATAGGAAAGACCAGCTCATTTCACATCAGCGAACTCATGCAGGGGAAAAGCCTTATGGGTGCAGTGAATGTGGGAAAGCTTTTAGCAGCAAGTCATACCTAATTATACACATGAGAACTCATTCAGGTGAAAAACCATATGAATGTAATGAATGTGGGAAAGCCTTCATTTGGAAATCACTACTCATTGTACATGAGCGAACTCATGCAGGGGTCAACCCTTATAAATGCAGTCAATGTGAGAAATCCTTCAGTGGGAAATTACGCCTTCTTGTACACCAGAGAATGCACACAAGAGAGAAACCATATGAATGCAGTGAGTGTGGAAAAGCCTTCATTAGGAATTCTCAACTCATTGTACATCAAAGAACTCATTCAGGAGAGAAACCCTATGGGTGCAATGAATGTGGGAAAACCTTCTCTCAAAAATCAATTCTCAGTGCACATCAGAGAACACATACAGGAGAGAAGCCTTGTAAGTGCACTGAATGTGGGAAAGCCTTTTGTTGGAAGTCACAGCTCATTATGCATCAGAGAACTCATGTAGATGACAAACATTGATAATTTTACGAAACTCTGAAAAGTGGATTCACAAGAGATAGAAACAATCATATATAAAGAGAAACTCTGTAAGTGGAATCATCTTGTCATCTTCCAGAAAACTCATACTGAATAGAAACTTTATGAATGCACAGCATATGGAAAGGCATCCACAGAAAGCTGTTCTTTACATGCAAAAAGATAGTAGACAATACACAGGAAAACTGAATTTAGTAACCACTCTGAAAATTTTTAGCAGCAAGTCATACCTTTTTTTAAAAAGTTCATACAGGTGAGGAACCATGTTAAACGTTGTAAAGTCATTTTACTAAAATAAGATTCACAAAGAGGAAACTTCATGAACCAGATGAATATAGAATAGACTTCTTTGAAATTCATAGTTTACAGAATTTTAATGAGAGAAATTATTGAGCTAATGAATGGCAGAATTAACAAAATTACAAACATTTTATGTATCGGAAGCATATACCTTGGAGGGACCATGCTATAAGGGAAAGTGTAAATCTAGAAATGAGAAACCCCTAGGGAAAAAATATATATAGGAGTGAACATCTTATGAATGTACCAAATAAACCACAGCTGGACTGTTAACCTCACCTTAGAAGCTTCATTCTAAAAAAAAAAAAAAAAAAAAAAAAAAAAACCAACCTGTTATTATATCTTAATATTAATTTTGAAGAATTATTTCTTTTAGGAATCATTTTAAGAAATTTTATTCCAGGTGTTCCAAAATTTCAGGAAAAGGTTTGAGAAAATTCTCAATTATAAATAATAAGATACAGATTATTTCATTGTACAAGTGAATCTAGTAAGGAGGTTAAGAATAAGAAATAACATCCCAGAGCCTACAGGGATATTTAGATATCTTCCTATGTGTACTACATAATATGAATTTTGCAGTTTGGCATTTTACTTGCGAATGCCATATGTGAGACAAAAATCATCTTCCAGAGATTTCAGTATCTCTGATACTGACAATATCTCTGATATGACAATATCATCTTCCAGAGATTTCTACTCTGCATACCAACATTGTTTCTTTGTGTCTTACCAAATGCAACTTGTTACTAGAATATGACTTACTAAAAATGCATTTCCACACTGCAAACATTTTTTAGGGCTATCTTCTGCCCTTTGGAAGCAGTCTTGGCAGCAACCTCTTTAGTAATCAATATAAGGCACACTTCATGTGTTTGTGTAGCCTGGAATCTATTCTACCTTCACAGGTTAGAACATCTTGATTTCCTCTTAACGAAACATTCCCTAACGGTGTATGTAGTCATGAGGGAACCACCATTCAAGATGCCCTGCTCAGGACTTGGCATGAGCACTATGGTCAGCTGAGGCTCAGAACTGTACATTGTTAATGGGTTTTTCAAGTTCAGAAAAGCAACATGAGCTTTTGTTCTGTGGTAGCATGTTGATGTAATAAGTAGCTATTTCAATAGAGGTTCCCAGAACAGCTTTTGTTACTGTCATTTTCTTAACTTTGTTCACTTGTCTTTTATTTTGAGCTATTGGGTGTGCTTTTAATACATTCCTTGTTTGATTGCATTAGCCATTGTGTATCTTTTGCATACAGCTTACTAAATCAGATGGCTTCAGAAATGGGTGGTAGAGGAGTAGGCAGAAACTTGCAAGGATATGTGGATATTTGGAAATGGTTGTTTCCCAAGACAGGATGGAAGTCTTTTAAGCAAGAAACTTGGCCCATGCTATGAAGTCATGAAATGAATTGTTGGCATCATGTGCTCACTGAGGCTTTGGGGAAATGGATAAGTTGTCATTGAAAAATTTTAAACAGAATTCTGGAGTGGTCAAGAGGGGAATGCTTTTGATACCCATGTATAACATGGAGAATAATGATCTTAAAACTTCAATTTAAGATTATGTGTCAGTGATACTACTTAGTTACATGTAGCTATAGAGTCACAGTGGTGAAAAACTCTGCCAGTTGCTTACTCACAAAGTTAGTTTTCTTCACTACCTCATCAGGTTTGTTATGTGAGTGGGCATTAATCTGGGAAGAGTGGGACCCTGCCAGTTAGATTAGGGCTATCTTGGAGGAATATGCGGATTCAATACTGCAAATATTTCTGAAACACCTTCTGCTTTGTACTCTATTAGATACCCAAAGAAATTTTCATCCTTGAAGCGGAGGAATTTAATGATACCTGAATGCCTAACTGTTGTATTCTGCTTATACAGAATCCAATCTCAAGATACTTGGGGTGAAGAATGATGATTCACAGAAGGGAAGGGACATCTTACATAAACAAATAATCGCAGATACTTGCTAAAGTGTATCCCCCAATCTGGGAAATACTGTAAAGGTGTATATTATTATTGATGTACCAAAGAAGACAGAATAAATTCATAAGAGAAAGTTTATATTCAGTTTACTACTACCTAGGGTTAGATTTTAGTTTGTTGTTTTTTCAGATGCAAATCTACATGCAGCCTTGCCTGGTAGAAGCCAGAAGTGTTGACAGTATTGAGGACAGCACTCACATACTGTGGGAAAGAATAATACTTGATTAGGACTTATTATTTAATGAAATGAAAATTTTACAAAACAGAAATTGAGTTACTGGTTTGTAAATCTATCTAGTCCTTCTACCCCAGCCCCAGAAAAGAAAGACATTCCAGAGACTTTTCAGGAATAGTTATTATAAGGAAAATCCAAGGAAAAATAACCCCAATATTTTACAACTTCCCCATCAAATAGAAATTTAGGAGAAAAAATGACTTGCAAACCATATTTGTGAACATAGGTTTAAAAATCCATATTTGTGAACATAGGTTTAAAAATCCATATTTGTGAACATAGGTTTAAAAATTCTAAATGGAATTATAGCAAACCAATGTATAGCTAACAAGAAAGTCATGATATTAGGTTTAACAGACTATTAGTGGATCCAGCATCCTTTGTTCATTACCAGCAGAATCACTATTATTTATAATGGCAGTATGCCCACTTAAAAAGAGATATATGGGGCCAGGCACGGTGGCTCACACCTATAATCCCAGCACTTCAGGAGGCTGAGATGGTGGATCACCTGAGGTCAGGAGTTTGAGACCAGCCTGGCCAACATGGTGAAACCCCTCTCTACTAAAAATACAAAAAAATAGCAGGGCATGGTAACTGACACCTATAATCCCAGCTACTTGGGAGGCTGGGACGGGAGAATCACTTGAATCTAGGAGGCGGAAGTTGCAGTGAGCTGAGATCGTACCACTGTACTCCACCCTGGGTGACAGAACTAGACCCTGTCTCAAAAAACAGAAGAGTATGTTTGGAAGATTTAATATTAGAAAATATTTTAATTAACTACCAGATAAAACTCATAAGGATTATCTCAGTATATGCTGATAAATCACTTGATGGAATTTAACACCCATAGATGACACTAAAATACTATTAAGTTGGGAATTAAAATTAACTCCTGTAACTTGGTAGGGAATATATGTTCTGAAAACACAAATGTCATACTTAATGATAAAATAGTAGAAAGATTCCTTTAAAGTAAAATTAGCCAGGTGCAGTGGCTCATCCATGTAATACCAGCACTTGGGAAGGCTGAGGCTGGAGGATTGCTGGAACCCAGGAGTTCGAGACAAGCCTGACCAATATAGGGAGACCCTGTCTGTACAAAAACTTTTTAAAAAGATTAGCCAGGTGTGGTCAGGCGCCGTGGCTCATGCCTGTAATCCCAGCACTTTGGGAGGCCGAGGTGGGCAGATCACTTGAGGTCAGGATTTCAAGACCAGTGTGGCTAACATGGTGAAACCCCGTCTCTACTAAAAATACAAAAGTCAGCCAGGTGTGGTGGCACGTGCCTGTAATCCCATCTACTCGGGAGGCTGAGGCAGAAGAATTGCTTGAACCTAGGAGGTGGCAGTTGCAGTGAGCCAAGATTGCACCACTGCACTCCAGGCTGGGCGACAGAACAAGCCTCCATCTCAAAAAAAAGATCAGCCAGGTGTAGTGGCAAGTGCCGGTAGTCCCACCTACTGAGGAGGCTGAGGCAGGAGGTTAGCTTGAGTCCAGTAGTTCAAGGCTACAGTGAGCTATGATCATGCCCCTGCACTCCATCCTGGGCAACAAAGTGAGACCCTGTCTGTAAAAAACAAAGCAAAATTACAAGAATGCGCATCACTTTTATGAAATGAGTAACATCTAGCCAAGGTGTGAAAACAAGGAATGTGAGGAATTAGGGATGGGTGCAGAAACAACTGCCATGAATTGGAGATGTGATCGTGTAATTAGGAAACCCAAAATAAACCACAAACAAATGTTTGGAACTGCCAGTAGAGTAGCAAGTATGCAGTTGTCAGTATTCATGGAGGACCCCCCCGCAACCACAGATACTCCCTGTGGATGCTCAAGCTCCTTATATGGCATAGTATTTGCATTTTTTTTTTTTTTTTTGAGATGGAGTCTCGCTGTATTGCCAGGCTGGAGTGCAGTGGTGTGTTCTTGGCTCACTGCAACCTCTGCCTCCTGGGTTCAAGCAATTCTCCTGCCTCAGCCTCCCTAGTAGCTGGAATTACAGGCACACGCCACCACGCCCAGCTAATTTTTGTGTTTTTAGTAGAGATGGGGTTTCACCATGTTGGCCAGGCTGGTCTTGAACTCCTGACCTCGTGATCCACCCTCAGCCTCCCAAAGTGCTGGGATTACAGGTGTGAGCCACTGGTCTGTATTGATTTTTCTTAATTCTTTGCTAAAGGGCCAGGTAGAGTTATTTATTTCTTGTAGAGATGGGGTTTTACCATGTTTTCCAGTCTGGTTTCAAACTCCTGGGCTCAAGCAGTCCACCTGCCTTGGCCTCCCAAAGTGCTAGGATTACAGGTGTGAGCCAAGCACCCAGCCATAAATCTTAAATAAATTCTGATTTTGGTATAAATGATATATTTAAATTTAAATGAAGTTGCAAGTTTTAACATGTCTACTCTTTAATTTTCAACATTGTTTCAACTACTTGTTAGAAACACAGGCCATTAAAACATTAATAAAAAGGCTGGGCATGGTGGCTCATGCCTGTAATCTCAGCATTTTGTGAGGCTGAGGCAGGTGGATGACTTGAGGTCAGGAGTTCGAGACCAGCCTGGTGAAACCCCGTCTCTACTAAAAATACAAAAATTGGCCAGCTGTGGTGGCATGCATCTATAATCCAAGCTACTCAGGAGAATTGCTTGAACTGGAGAGGCGGAGGTTGCAGTGAGCTGAGATTGTGCCATTGCACTCCAGCCCGGGCAGCAGAGTGAGACTCCTTCAAAAAAAATTAATAAAAGCAAGCACATAGGGTGCACATTTGCCCTTCCCTCTTGGGATCCAGGGTGATCCCACAGGTGCTGTTCATCCCCAACTTTGACCTGGACTGTTGCAGTGTTTTGTCGCAGTGTTTCTCCCTTTTTTTGTACTGGGATTTCTCCCCAGAAACAAACCCATATGTATAAAAAGTAGTTGGGCTTGCTATAAAGATGACTAGTGGAAACCTCAATAGAGGTACGATTTCCTAAAATAAATCTTGTTCAGATATTACAGGGCAAAGTGAAACAGCAAAGCTCCCTCCTCAGCACTCAGGGTGCAGGCCTCACTTTTCCTCATCTTTTCCTCCTGTGGCCTCCATGTATCCCAAAGGTGAGATGACATCGCCCCAGATTGGTCCGGAAAGTGCACTGGTCGTCACTGTGGGTGTACCCTACAGGAGTCTTCAGATATGGAAGCTCTGGATCTCACTGTGATGTATCCCCCTAGGGGGTCCCCAGGTTGTGAGGAAAAGGAAGCTTTAGTCCTCACTGTGGTTGCATCCCCCACCACGGGTCAGTCCTGAGGAGGATACTCTGGTCATCACTGTGATCTACCTCCCAGGGGTCCCCAGGTTGGTCCTGAGGAGAAGGAAGCTCAGAACCTCACTGTGGATTTGCCCCACTAGGGTCCCTAGGTCAGTCCTGAAGAGAAACAAGCTCCAGTCTTCACTGTGGTTGTGCCCCACAGTGGTCCTCAGGTTGGCCAGTGGAGAAGGAAGCTCTGGTTCTCAGTGTGATGCATCCCCCAGGTTGGTCCTGAGATGAGGTAAATTCTGGTCATCACTGTGAAGTGCCCTCGGGGGTCTCCGGGTCCTGAGTAGAAGCAAGGTCTGTTTGTCACTGTGGATTCCCCCCTGCCAAGGGTCCCCAGGTCAGTCCTGAGGAGAAGGCAGCTCAGTCTTTACTGTGATGCAGCCTCTAGTGATCCCCAGGTCCTGAGTAGAAGGAAGGCCTGGTCCTCTGTGGATTCAACCCAGAGGTCTGTGAGCAGAATGCAGGTACTGCAAGCAGGCTAGACAAGGTGTGTGCTTGCACCCCTTCCTTACTACCTAGGCACAGTGTTGGATGGTCAGTGCTTCCTGTTTTGTGATGGCCATGTGCCCCCTCTTGCAGTCCCAGTGAACCCCTGAAATTCAATCTTACGATTTTCCATGCCATAATTTTGGAAAACGAAACTGAAATAGAGTCCATCATTCCATGCCTTAATTGGAATGGATAGAGATAATAAAAGGCAAAGTAGATGGCCATAGACAAAAGTCAAGTGATTTCCTATATATTTGAAATAATGTATAGCAATAATTGGAATTTGTAATGAATAAAATCATTCAAAAAAATCTGAAAAAGTGTTTGTATGCAAAATATAAAAAAAAAACCCTAAAATTGAACAAGAAGACAACCCAATTAAAAATGGGGACAGATCCAAATACATACTTTCCAAAGATATACAGATGGTGGCCAGGCACGGTGGCTCACGCCTGTAATCCCAGCACTTTGGGAGGCCGAGGCGGGCAGATCACCTGAGGTCCGGAGTTCGAGACCAGCCTGACCAACATGGAGAAACCCTGTCTCTACTAAAAATACAAAATTAGCCAGGCGTGGTGGCGCTACTCTGCCACCAAGTGGTAGCTACTCCGGAGGCGGAGGCAGGAGAATGGCTTGAACCCGGGAGGCGGAGGTTGCTGTGAGCCGAGATCGCGCCATTGCACTCCAGCCTGGGCAACAAGAGTGAAACTCCGTCTCAAAAAAAAAAAAAAGAAGATATACAGATGGCAAATAAGCATACCAAATAATGCTCAGTGACACTTGTCATGAGGGAAAAGCAAATTAAAACAACGAGATAGCACCGCACATCTATTAAAGTGACTATAATCTAAAAATAAGTAAATTTGCAATTGCAACAGGAACTCTCATTCATTGCTGGTGCAATGCATAATAGTATAGCCACTTTGGAAGATAGTTTGACTTTTCCCCAAAGCTAAACAAAGCTTCACAATATGAGCCAACAATCACACTCCTAGGTATTTAGATAACTGCTTTGAAAACATAGGAGTTTGATCTAAACAAAACCCAGCATGTACTCACGTACAGCAGCTCTTTTCATAACAGACAAATACTTTAAGGAATCAGGATAACCTTCAATAGGTGAATGACTAACTAGGCTGGGGTACATCCATGCAATGGAGTCCTGTTCAGCAAGAGCAAGCTCTGAGGCCATGCAGGACATGGATGAATCTGATAGGCATATTGCTAAGTGAAAGAGACCAGTGTGAAAAGGCTGTATGATCCTATTTCTATGATGTTATGGAAAAGCAGAAACTACAGGGGTAGCAAACATATCTGTGATTGATGACGGTTTGTAGAGGGCAGGGAGTGAGTTAAATAGGAGGATATAATGATAGAAACAGGCACAAATGGGCCTTTGGAGAGTGTACTCCCTCTGCTTGGTGAAATTATGCTGGGTGTGTGTGGAAGAGCCTGGGATGTATAATGCCAGCATGAACAAAAAGGCCACTTATCACTCCAGGAGAGCAGGGTGTTCTTTCATCACACATGAAATTATTTCAGGATCAGTTCCAAGGGAGACTTTCATGTGTGATTTTATATATATATATATATATATATATATATATATATATATATATATATATATATGTATATATACACACACACATACACACATATATACACATATATATACACATATACACATATATATACACATATATATAATAAGAACATTTACCATTTTAACTATTTTTAAGTGTACACTTCAGTGGCATGAAGTACATTATTTCCATTATTGTGCAACTATCATTTTACATTCCACCAGCAGTGCACAAGGCTTCCAATTTCTCCACATACTTGCCAATATTAATTAGTTTGTTTCTCTCTCATTTCATAGGCATGATCATAACTCACTGCAGCCCCAACCTCCTGGGCTCAAGGGATCCTTCCACCTCAGCCTCCTGGGTAGCTGGAACTACAGGTGCCACTACACCCAAATAGTTTTTTGGTTTTTTTGAAATGGAGTTTCACTCTGTCACCCAGGCTGGAGTGCAGTGGCACCATTTCAGCTCACTGCAACCTCCGCCTCCTAGGTTTAAGTGATTCTCCTTCCTCGGCCTCCTGAGTAGCTGGGATTACAGGCATGTGCCACCATGTATGGCTATTTTTTGTATTTTTAGTAGAGACAGGGTTTCACCATGTTGGCCAGGCCAGGCTAGTCTCAAACTCCTGTCCTCAAGTGATCCACTTACCTTGGCCTCCCAAAGTGCTGGGATTACAGGCTTGAACCACTGCACTTGGCCTCCATATTTTTTATAATAGCCACTCTAACATGTATGAAATGGTATCTCATTGTGGTTTTGATTTTCCTTTACCTAATGGCTAGTGATGTTGAAAATCTTTTCATGTACTTCTTGGCACTGGATTTGGCAATGATTTATTGGATATGACACCAGAAGCATGGGAAACAAAAGAAAAAATAGGTAAATTGGACTTCACCAAAATTGAAAACTTTCGGCATCAGTGGACACTATCAAGAAAGTGAAAAGGAGCTGGGTGTGGTGGCTCACGCCTGTAATTCCAGCACTTTGGGAGGCCAAGGTGGGAGGATCACTTGAGGTCAGGAGTGCGAGACCAGCCTGGTTAACTTGGTGAAACCACGTCTCTACTAAAAATAAAAAAAAAGAGAAAAAAAAAAGCCGGGTGTGGTGGCATGTGCCTGTAATCCCAGCAACTCAGGAAGCTGAGGCAGGAGGATCGCTTGAAGCTGTGAGGTGGAGGTTGCAGTGAGCCGAGATCATGCTACTGCACTCCAGCCCAGGTGACAGAGCAAGAAAGCAAAATTCCATCTCAAAAAAAAAAAAAAGGCCGGGTGTGGTGGCTCACGCCTGTAATCCTAGCACTTTGGGAGGCTGAGGCAGGTGGATCACGAGGTCAGGAGATCGAAACCATCCTGGCTAATGTGGTGAAACCCTGTCTCTACAAAAAAATACAAAAAATTAGCCAGGCTGGTAGTGGAAGCCTGTAGTCCCAGCTACTTGGGAGGCTGAGGAAGGAGAATGGCGTGAACCTGGAACCAGTGAGCCCAGATCTCACCACTGCACTCCAGCCTGGGCGACAGAGCGAGACTCCGTCTCAAAAAAAAAAAAGGTGAATATAGGAGAAAAGACACTGTAAAATAATATACCTGATAAGGGTCTAGTATCCAGAACATATAAAGAACTCTTACAACCCAACAACAAAAAGACAACCCAATATCAAAATGGGCAGAGGACTTGAAGAGACTTTTCTGTAAAGAAGATATGCAAATAGCATATGAAACGATACTCAACATCACTAGCCATCATGGAAATATAAATCAAAAATACAATGAGATAACACTCCATACCCATCAGAATGTCTTATTATTTTAAAAACAAACCAGAAACAAGTATTGACAAAGAAGTGGAGAAATGTGAACACCGCTGTAAAATGGTAAAGCTGCTATGACTGACCCTTGCTACAACGTGGAGGAACCTCAGAAACATTGTGCTGAGAACCCAGCACAAGGCCACACACCTGTAATCCCAGCTACTCGGGAGGCTGAGGTGGGAGGGTCGCTTGAGCCTGGGAGTTCAAGTCCAGTCTGGGCAGCATAGCAAGACTCCATGTCTACAAAGATAAAAATAAAAGCAATGTGCAGAAAGAGGCTGGCCACAAAAAGGTCACATACTGTATGATACCACTTATATGAAATACCCAGAATGGGTAAATCCAAAGAGAGCATATTGGTGGTTGTCAAGGGTCGGAGGGAGGATGAAATGTGTGACAGCTGCTTAATGGATGGAGGATTTCCTTTGGGGTGATGAAACTATTTTGGAACTAAGAGGTGGTGGCTGCACAATGTTGTGCATGGACTAAATGTCACAGAAATGTACATTTTTAAAAGTTAATTTTATATTGTGTAAATTTTACCTCAATAAAAAAATCTAGTCCACAGCATTCCCTCACCAGGGTCAGCCCTCTTAGCCTCA